CACGTTGCTGGCCCTGTGCTGGTACCCGTTTGAGACCGGATTAAGGAGGGAGGCTTTGGAGGTGCCAGCGGTAGTAAACGTGGGCTCTGCACACTCCGGGCGTCTCTTATCGCGCGGGGGGGCGGGGGGATGGGGAAAGCACGTAGCGTCACCGGAGGCTCAGAACGCGGCAGAGTTGAGCGGGCGGGTGATAAATGCTGCATAGCTTTTCTGTGGTAGCCCCTCTCGTGCCACCCCCTCTCGTGCCACCCCCTTCTCCCTTCCCAGCCCCCACTCAACCCCGGCTCGCTCCCCGCCGCGTTCCTCCAGGAGCACACGCGGCCCCAAACGTCGTCATCTGCTGCTGTGATTAGTGGCACCGCAATTCCGGCTGCTGCGGGGAAGTTTAGTTGGCCCAGGGACGCCGTGTCACCGAAAGACACTTGGATTGCGACATTCGGACCCAGTGACAACGTTTTCATGTATCTTAAATCCTTCAAGGAGCGGATTGCAAGTTGCTTCTTCTCGAGGCAACCTCTCCACCCAGCGCCAAGGAGTCCCTCCAGGCCACTGATCAGTGAGCAAACAAGTCTCCAAAATTTCCTTTGGGACTCAAGTTTACCCACCGCGAATTCTCTTTTCACTTCCTTTCTATGGTTCAAACCAACAGCACAATCGGTGGAAAAGCAAAAAGCCACGTTCACATTCCTGCACCGTAACAACGGACGAACCCAGGGAGTCGCATTTTGGAGCCAAGGAAGCTCAGGCTGCCCCGCACCCCTGCACCCCCACTCCCCCCTCCTCCTGCCGACTGCATCGCCTTTGGGAAGATGAATAGCTTGGCCGAAGTTGTTTTTCCTTTCCGGTGGCCCTGATCAGGTGTCCCCGCCCCCTCCTGCCGTTCGCCTTCTCTCGCCGCCTTCTCCCGACGCCCCCGCCCGGCCCGGCCCCTCCTCCCCCGCCCCCCTCCGGGCTGGACCGCGGATGGTACGTTCCGCACGTGAGCTGGGTGCTGGTCTGGCCGGCGACGCGCGTGCCCTGTGGCCAAACACTGCCTGGAGTGAGAGCAAACTACCAGCGCAGTGGGGCCGGCGCGAGTGTGCGTGTGTGTGCGTGTGTGTGTGCGAGCGCGGTGGAGGGGGGGGACCAACTGCTTCACACTTTCAACACTGCACTGAAGAGGGAGAGCGAGAGAGAGACTGGAGACGCACAGATCCCCCCAAGGTCTCCCAAGCCTACCGTCCCACAGATTATTGTACAGAGCCCCAAAAATCGAAACAGAGGAAACGAACAGCAGTTGAACATGGACGAAGGAATTCCTCATTTGCAAGAGAGACAGTTACTGGAACATAGAGATTTTATAGGGTAAGGTGCACGCACCCTTGCGAATATCTGTCATGGGTGCCTGATGCTGATTTCTGTTTTGCAGACTGGACTATTCCTCTTTGTATATGTGTAAACCCAAAAGGAGCATGAAACGAGACGACACCAAGGTAAGTGTAAGTTCCCGATATTCCTCATAACCTTTTCTCTTTTCCATGACTCTCATATATTAAGGATACCTACAAATTACCGCACAGATTAATAGAAAAGAAAAGAAGAGACCGAATTAATGAATGCATTGCTCAGCTGAAAGATTTACTGCCTGAACATCTGAAATTGACAGTAAGATGCACATTTTCATTCTTTGCTGCTCTCAAGTGCCCGTTTCTTTTTTGCACCACTGCAGACTCTGGGACATCTGGAGAAAGCTGTAGTCTTGGAATTAACTTTGAAACACTTAAAAGCTTTAACCGCCTTAACCGAGCAACAGCATCAGAAGATAATTGCTTTACAGAATGGTAAGTCAGTTCAGGGAGGCCAGCCTACCCTGCGTCCCCCACCCCCATCCCTTCCTCATCCTAGGGGAGCGATCTCTGAAATCGCCCATTCAGTCCGACTTGGATGCGTTCCACTCGGGATTTCAAACATGCGCCAAAGAAGTCTTGCAATACCTCTCCCGGTTTGAGAGCTGGACACCCAGGGAGCCGCGGTGTGTCCAGCTGATCAACCACTTGCACGCCGTGGCCACCCAGTTCTTGCCCACCCCGCAGCTGTTGACTCAACAGGTCCCTCTGAGCAAAGGCACCGGCGCTCCCTCGGCCGCCGGGTCCGCGGCCGCCCCCTGCCTGGAGCGCGCGGGGCAGAAGCTGGAGCCCCTCGCCTACTGCGTGCCCGTCATCCAGCGGACTCAGCCCAGCGCCGAGCTCGCCGCCGAGAACGACACGGACACCGACAGCGGCTACGGCGGCGAAGCCGAGGCCCGGCCGGACCGCGAGAAAGGCAAAGGCGCGGGGGCGAGCCGCGTCACCATCAAGCAGGAGCCTCCCGGGGAGGACTCGCCGGCGCCCAAGAGGATGAAGCTGGATTCCCGCGGCGGCGGCAGCGGCGGCGGCCCGGGGGGCGGCGCGGCGGCGGCGGCAGCCGCGCTTCTGGGGCCCGACCCTGCCGCCGCGGCCGCGCTGCTGAGACCCGACGCCGCCCTGCTCAGCTCGCTGGTGGCGTTCGGCGGAGGCGGAGGCGCGCCCTTCCCGCAGCCCGCGGCCGCCGCGGCCCCCTTCTGCCTGCCCTTCTGCTTCCTCTCGCCTTCTGCAGCTGCCGCCTACGTGCAGCCCTTCCTGGACAAGAGCGGCCTGGAGAAGTATCTGTACCCGGCGGCGGCTGCCGCCCCGTTCCCGCTGCTATACCCCGGCATCCCCGCCCCGGCGGCAGCCGCGGCAGCCGCCGCCGCCGCTGCCGCCGCCGCCGCCGCGTTCCCCTGCCTGTCCTCGGTGTTGTCGCCCCCTCCCGAGAAGGCGGGCGCCGCCGCCGCGACCCTCCTGCCGCACGAGGTGGCGCCCCTTGGGGCGCCGCACCCCCAGCACCCGCACGGCCGCACCCACCTGCCCTTCGCCGGGCCCCGCGAGCCGGGGAACCCGGAGAGCTCTGCTCAGGAAGATCCCTCGCAGCCAGGAAAGGAAGCTCCCTGAATCCTTGCGTCCCGAAGGACGGAGGTTCAAGCAGAGTGAGAAGTTAAAATACCCTTAAGGAGGTTCAAGCAGAGTGAGAAGTTAAAATACCCTTAAGGTCTTTAAGGGAGGAAGTGTAATAGATGCACGACAGGCATAAACAAGAACAACAAAACAGGTGTTATGTGTACATTCGGAGTTCCTGTTTTGCTCATCCCGCACCACCCCACCCTCCACACACTAACATCCCTTTCTTCCCCCCACCAGCTGTAAAAGATCCTATGCGAAAGACACTGGCTCTTTTTTTTAATCCCCCAAATAAATTTTGCCCCCTTTTAGGCCATGTTCCATTATCTCTTAAAATTGGAACCTAATTCGAGAGGAAGTAAGAAGGGTCTGTTCTGTGGCTGAGCTAGGTGAACCCCGGGGTAGGGGAAAGATGTTAACACCTTTGACGTCTTTGGAGTTGACATGGAACAGCAGGTAGTTGTTATGTAGAGCTAGTTCTCAAAGCTGCCCTGCCTGTTTTAGGAGGCGTTCCACAAACAGATTGAGGCTCTTTTAGAATTGAATTTACTCTTCAGTATTTTCTAATGTTCAGCTTTCTAAAAGGCATATATTTTTCAAAGAAGTGAGGATGCAGTTTCTCACGTTGCAACCTATTCTGAAGTGGTTTAAATGGTATCTCTTAGTAACTTGCACTCGTTAAAGAAACACGGAGCTGGGCCATCGTCAGAACTAAGTCAGGGAAGGAGATGGATGAGAAGGCCAGAATCATTCCTAGTACATTTGCTAACACTTTATTGAGAAATTGACCATGAATTAATGGACTCATCTTAATTTCTTCTAAGTCCATATATAGATAGATATCTATCTGTACAGATTTCTATTTATCCATAGATAGGTATCTATACATACACATCTCAAGTGCATCTATTCCCACTCTCATTAATCCATCATGTTCCTAAATTTTTGTAATCTTACTGTAAAAAAAAGTGCACTGAACTTCAAAACAAAACAAAAAACAACAACAACAAAAAACAAGTCCAAACTGATATATCCTATATTCTGTTAAAATTCAAAAGTGAACGAAAGCATTTAACTGGCCAGTTTTGATTGCAAATGCTGTAAAGATATAGAATGAAGTCCTGTGAGGCCTTCCTATCTCCAAGTCTATGTATTTTCTGGAGACCAAACCAGATACCAGATAATCACAAAGAAAGCTTTTTTAATAAGGCTTAAACCAAGACCTTGTCTAGATATTTTTAGTTTGTTGCCAAGGTAGCACTGTGAGAAATCTCACTTGGATGTTATGTAAGGGGTGAGACACAACAGTCTGACTATGAGTGAGGAAAATATCTGGGTCTTTTCGTCAGTTTGGTGCATTTGCTGCTGCTGTTGCTACTGTTTGCCTCAAACGCTGTGTTTAAACAACGTTAAACTCTTAGCCTACAAGGTGGCTCTTATGTACATAGTTGTTAATACATCCAATTAATGATGTCTGACATGCTATTTTTGTAGGGAGAAAATATGTGCTAATGATATTTTGAGTTAAAATATCTTTTGGGGAGGATTTGCTGAAAAGTTGCACTTTTGTTACAATGCTTATGCTTGGTACAAGCTTATGCTGTCTTAAATTATTTTAAAAAAATAAATACTGTCTGTGAGAAACCAGCTGGTTTAGAAAAGTTTAGTATGTGACGATAAACTAGAAATTACCTTTATATTCTAGTATTTTCAGCACTCCATAAATTCTATTACCTAAATATTGCCACACTATTTTGTGATTTAAAAATTCTTACTAAGGAATAAAAACTTTAATATACGATATGATATTGTCTAATAATTAAAAAAGACATAATGGATGCTCAATTAGTTTTAAGATATCTATAACTATAGGGATACAAATCACTACAGTTCTCAGATTTACAGCTTTTTTTTGTCATTGGCTTGATGTCACACATTTCCAATCTCTTGCAAGCCTCCAGGCTCTGGCTTTGTCTACCTGCTCGTTCCCAATGTATCTTAATGAAAAGTGCAAAAGAAAAACCTACCAATTAACTTGTGTGGTTTGTTTATGTTAGACCCA